TTCCATCCCTCTGCGCCTAAGTGCAGGCCAGACCTCAAAAAGCAGCCGGGGATGGGGCGAGAACAGAGGACTTCCCCACTGAGCCCACATCCAACCTCACCCAGAACCCCTTCTCAGGTCCAGTTGCTGCTCCCTATTAGGGGTAAATGTGTTTATGCGCATCATTTCCATCATTTCTTTGGGGGAAAATTGGATTCTTTCCTCCTCCTCGCTACTCGCTCTCCGACTCTGCCAGCCCATCTCCTGAGAGTTCTCCTGTGTAAGGGATGCAAGGGCCACCAGCACCAGGTCTCTGAAAGGACGCCGGAGCCAGTTTCCGGTTTCCAAGGGTTGGACCAGTGCTGGAGGGGGGAATCACAAACTGCCCTTCCAGGACCCTACCCTCTCTACTACCCCAGGATGCTGAAAAAGGCTATTCTGCCTCTCTTCCCCTGCTCAGCTCTTCCCCGCCTCCTGCCTCCGGCCCCAGCAGAGGCCGCGCTCCCACTGCGCCTCTCGCCTCTGAGAAATGGCGCAGCAAGCGCTCCGCGGAGAGCCTGGAGGCGGGGCGCCCTTCTCTGAGTCCGCGGGGTCGCACCCCGAGCCAGTCGGCCAGACCTGCATCCCGCGTAGCATCCCTGCCCTCTCTGTGCAGCGGAAAGGGCAAAAGGCAGGGACTGCAAGCGGGCGCGCACCGGGTAGGAAGAGCGGCTCTGCGTAGGTGCGCGGACCCGGGCTCCTGGGTTCCATCCCCGCCGCGCACCTCGGGGTCCGCACCCGGCTCCTGCCGGGCCCTTTTCGGCCGCACCCCGCTCCCGCACCCCGCTCCTCCCCAAGCCCCACCCGGCCCAAGCCGCGCGTCCCGCACTGAGCTCCTACACGCGCCGCGCCCCGGCCGCACCCCGCGCAGCCAGAGCAAGCACTGGAGCCCCGCCCCTTCCCGCACCCCACCCGCCTCCGGCCCCGCCTGGCCCACCCCTGGACCGCCCCCGCCCCGCCCCGCCCCTACCCGCTCCTCCGGCGCAGCCGGCGCTTACCTCGCTTCAGTCCCGCGACCGAAGCAGGGCGCGCAGCAGCGCTGAGTGCCCCGGAACGTGCGTCGCGCCCCCAGTGTCCGTCGCGTCCGCCGCGCCCCGGGCGGGGATGGGGCGGCCAGACTGAGCGCCGCACCCGCCATCCAGACCCGCCGGCCCTAGCCGCAGTCCCTCCAGCCGTGGCCCCAGCGCGCACGGGCGATGGCGAAGGCGACGTCCGGTGCCGCGGGGCTGCGTCTGCTGTTGCTGCTGCTGCTGCCGCTGCTAGGCAAAGGTGAGTTCTGCCGGCCGCCGGCTCCCGCAGGGCCATCCCTCACTCACTTCCCTACTTCCCACAGTGGCATTGGGCCTCTACTTCTCGAGGGATGCTTACTGGGAGAAGCTGTATGTGGACCAGGCAGCCGGCACGCCCTTGCTGTACGTCCATGCCCTGCGGGACGCCCCTGAGGAGGTGCCCAGCTTCCGCCTGGGCCAGCATCTCTACGGCACGTACCGCACACGGCTGCATGAGAACAACTGGATCTGCATCCAGGAGGACACCGGCCTCCTCTACCTTAACCGGAGCCTGGACCATAGCTCCTGGGAGAAGCTCAGTGTCCGCAGTAAGGGAGCCGCCCCAACACCCACCCCGTGCGATGCCCCCACAGACCTGACTTCTCTCTGCAGACCGCGGCTTTCCCCTGCTCACCGTCTACCTCAAGGTCTTCCTGTCACCCACATCCCTTCGTGAGGGCGAGTGCCAGTGGCCAGGCTGTGCCCGCGTATACTTCTCCTTCTTCAACACCTCCTTTCCAGCCTGCAGCTCCCTCAAGCCCCGGGAGCTCTGCTTCCCAGAGACAAGGCCCTCCTTCCGCATTCGGGAGAACCGACCCCCAGGCACCTTCCACCAGTTCCGCCTGCTGCCTGTGCAGTTCTTGTGCCCCAACATCAGCGTGGCCTACAGGCTCCTGGAGGGTGAGTGCCGACCTTGTGGGGCCGCCCCACAGTCACGCGGGGCCCCTGTCTGCTTGGTGCGCAGGTGAGGGTCTGCCCTTCCGCTGCGCCCCGGACAGCCTGGAGGTGAGCACGCGCTGGGCCCTGGACCGCGAGCAGCGGGAGAAGTACGAGCTGGTGGCCGTGTGCACCGTGCACGCCGGCGCGCGCGAGGAGGTGGTGATGGTGCCCTTCCCGGTGACCGTGTACGACGAGGACGACTCGGCGCCCACCTTCCCCGCGGGCGTCGACACCGCCAGCGCCGTGGTGGAGTTCAAGCGGAAGGAGGTGCTTGTCCGCGCGTGCTGTGGTCTACCCAGCTGCACTGACCAACGCCCTCTGCATCCTGCAGGACACCGTGGTGGCCACGCTGCGTGTCTTCGATGCAGACGTGGTACCTGCATCAGGGGAGCTGGTGAGGCGGTACACAAGCACGCTGCTCCCCGGGGACACCTGGGCCCAGCAGACCTTCCGGGTGGAACACTGGCCCAACGAGACCTCGGTCCAGGCCAACGGCAGCTTCGTGCGGGCGACCGTACATGACTATAGTAAGAGGGGCTGGTGGCACGGCCTGGCTAGGCTTGGTGGTCATTGTTGTGCCCCTACCTGCAGGGCTGGTTCTCAACCGGAACCTCTCCATCTCGGAGAACCGCACCATGCAGCTGGCGGTGCTGGTCAATGACTCAGACTTCCAGGGCCCAGGAGCGGGCGTCCTCTTGCTCCACTTCAACGTGTCGGTGCTGCCGGTCAGCCTGCACCTGCCCAGTACCTACTCCCTCTCCGTGAGCAGGAGGGCTCGCCGATTTGCCCAGGTGAGCCCATACCTATTGCCTGTCTGGGGAAGCCTGGCTAAGGTGTTCCCCTGTGCCCCCCTAGATCGGGAAAGTCTGTGTGGAAAACTGCCAGGCATTCAGTGGCATCAACGTCCAGTACAAGCTGCATTCCTCTGGTGCCAACTGCAGCACGCTAGGGGTGGTCACCTCAGCCGAGGACACCTCGGGGATCCTGTTTGTGAATGACACCAAGGCCCTGCGGCGGCCCAAGTGTGCCGAACTTCACTACATGGTGGTGGCCACCGACCAGCAGACCTCTAGGCAGGCCCAGGCCCAGCTGCTTGTAACAGTGGAGGGGTCATGTGAGTGCCTGCTCCAGGGAGGGAGGGTCGGGCCCCTGTGACCCTGCTTGTCTGCCACCTGCAGATGTGGCCGAGGAGGCGGGCTGCCCCCTGTCCTGTGCAGTCAGCAAGAGACGGCTGGAGTGTGAGGAGTGTGGCGGCCTGGGCTCCCCAACAGGCAGGTGTGAGTGGAGGCAAGGAGATGGCAAAGGTAAGCCCTGGAAACGCCCAAGGGAGGCCTGCATGGGTGACAGCCTGCTGTGTGTCCTGTGCAGGGATCACCAGGAACTTCTCCACCTGCTCTCCCAGCACCAAGACCTGCCCCGACGGCCACTGCGATGTTGTGGAGACCCAAGACATCAACATTTGCCCTCAGGACTGCCTCCGTAAGCAGGGTTTAATCAGGGCATGGGAACAGCAGGAGGCTGAGTGGGCTACGTCTGCCCTCAGGGGGCAGCATTGTTGGGGGACACGAGCCTGGGGAGCCCCGGGGGATTAAAGCTGGCTATGGCACCTGCAACTGCTTCCCTGAGGAGGAGAAGTGCTTCTGCGAGCCCGAAGACATCCAGGGTGAGTGGGTGGCGGCCGGGACCACCACCACCGGTGCCAAGCCTCACACCACCCCCACCCACAGATCCACTGTGCGACGAGCTGTGCCGCACGGTGATCGCAGCCGCTGTCCTCTTCTCCTTCATCGTCTCGGTGCTGCTGTCTGCCTTCTGCATCCACTGCTACCACAAGTTTGCCCACAAGCCACCCATCTCCTCAGCTGAGATGACCTTCCGGAGGCCCGCCCAGGCCTTCCCGGTCAGCTACTCCTCTTCCGGTGCCCGCCGGCCCTCGCTGGACTCCATGGAGAACCAGGTCTCCGTGGATGCCTTCAAGATCCTGGTGAGGGTCCCTGCGGGGCAGGGAAGATCCCCCTCTTCTCCCCCTTCCCTCATTTCCAACATAGGAGGATCCAAAGTGGGAATTCCCTCGGAAGAACTTGGTTCTTGGAAAAACTCTAGGAGAAGGCGAATTTGGAAAAGTGGTCAAGGCAACGGCCTTCCATCTGAAAGGCAGAGCAGGGTACACCACGGTGGCCGTGAAGATGCTGAAAGGTACCTGCCAGGCACAGGCACAGTGCCCCTGGTCGTTTGCAACCTGCTCTGTGCTGCATTTCAGAGAACGCCTCCCCGAGTGAGCTGCGAGACCTGCTGTCAGAGTTCAACGTCCTGAAGCAGGTCAACCACCCACATGTCATCAAATTGTATGGGGCCTGCAGCCAGGATGGTAAGGCCAGCTGCAGGGTGAGGTGGGCAGCCGCACGCCCAGGGCCCCCTCTCTCCGCCCCCAGGCCCGCTCCTCCTCATCGTGGAGTACGCCAAATACGGCTCCCTGCGGGGCTTCCTCCGCGAGAGCCGCAAAGTGGGGCCTGGCTACCTGGGCAGTGGAGGCAGCCGCAACTCCAGCTCCCTGGACCACCCGGATGAGCGGGCCCTCACCATGGGCGACCTCATCTCATTTGCCTGGCAGATCTCACAGGGGATGCAGTATCTGGCCGAGATGAAGGTGCGTGCATATGGCTCTGCACCCAGCCAGCCGGCCTGACGACTCGTGCTATTTTTCCTCACAGCTCGTTCATCGGGACTTGGCAGCCAGAAACATCCTGGTAGCTGAGGGGCGGAAGATGAAGATTTCGGATTTCGGCTTGTCCCGAGATGTTTATGAAGAGGATTCCTACGTGAAGAGGAGCCAGGTGCCCAGTCCCGGGGATGAGGCGGGGCTCCCACTTCAATGTCTTTATTCCATCTTCTCTTTAGGGTCGGATTCCAGTTAAATGGATGGCAATTGAATCCCTTTTTGATCATATCTACACCACGCAAAGTGATGTGTAAGTGTGGGTGTTGCTCTCTTGGGGTGGAGGAGCCACTCACTGGTCCTTTCACTCTCTGCAGATGGTCTTTTGGTGTCCTGCTGTGGGAGATCGTGACCCTAGGGGGAAACCCCTATCCTGGGATTCCTCCTGAGCGGCTCTTCAACCTTCTGAAGACCGGCCACCGGATGGAGAGGCCAGACAACTGCAGCGAGGAGATGTGAGCGGGGACTGGCTTTGGCCCAGCCTCACGATCATATTGGCCTGTCTGCTCTTCCCACCAGGTACCGCCTGATGCTGCAATGCTGGAAGCAGGAGCCGGACAAAAGGCCGGTGTTTGCGGACATCAGCAAAGACCTGGAGAAGATGATGGTTAAGAGGAGAGTGAGTGCCTGGGTCCAATTCCCACAAGCTGAGCTTGGAGTGACCGGCCATCTCTGTCTTCCAGGACTACTTGGACCTTGCGGCGTCCACTCCATCTGACTCCCTGATTTATGACGACGGCCTCTCAGAGGAGGAGACACCGCTGGTGGACTGTAATAATGCCCCCCTCCCTCGAGCCCTCCCTTCCACATGGATTGAAAACAAACTCTATGGTAGAATTTCCCATGCATTTACTAGATTCTAGCACCGCTGTCCCCTTTGCACTATCCTTCCTCTCTGTGATGCTTTTTAAAAATGTTTCTGGTCTGAACAAAACCAAAGTCTGCTCTGAACCTTTTTATTTGTAAATGTCTGACTTTGCATCCAGTTTACATTTAGGCATTATTGCAACTATGTTTTTCTAAAAGGATGTGAAAATAAGTGTAATTACCACATTGCCCAGCAACTTAGGATGGTAGAGGAAAAAACAGATCAGGGCGGAACTCTCAGGGGAGACCAAGAACAGGTTGAATAAGGCGCTTCTGGGGTGGGAATCAAGTCATAGTACTTCTACTTTAACTAAGTGGATAAATATACAAATCTGGGGAGGTATTCAGTTGAGAAAGGAGCCACCAGCACCACTCAGCCTGCACTGGGAGCACAGCCAGGTTCCCCCAGACCCCTCCTGGGCAGGCAGGTGCCTCTCAGAGGCCACCCGGCACTGGCGAGCAGCCACTGGCCAAGCCTCAGCCCCAGTCCCAGCCACATGTCCTCCATCAGGGGTAGCGAGGTTGCAGGAGCTGGCTGGCCCTGGGAGGACGCACCCCCACTGCTGTTTTCACATCCTTTCCCTTACCCACCTTCAGGACGGTTGTCACTTATGAAGTCAGTGCTAAAGCTGGAGCAGTTGCTTTTTGAAAGAACATGGTCTGTGGTGCTGTGGTCTTACAATGGACAGTAAATATGGTTCTTGCCAAAACTCCTTCTTTTGTCTTTGATTAAATACTAGAAATTTTTTCTGTTTCCTAACTTCATCATTGATTGTTTGAAATCTTGGAGTTTCAAGCATTTTTTTCAAGCTGAGACGGTTCCTTTTGCATGCCTCCTGACTCACTGACTCCTCACTGGCTTTGTGTCTAGTGCCACACTCCATTTGTGCTGACGATGCTATGAGGCTGGCCCGTGTGCACCCTCGATTTGGAAGGTCCTCTTCTCCGTTGTAGGCTCAGACAACAGACGAGTGCCTCCTTTACGTTAGAGAATGTTTTATAGAACGTTTCCGCTGCAGTAAGCCATTGAGTGCAGCAGTGTGCTGTTGCCCTACACTGCCTTAGAAAAAGAGTTAAGCAGTTCGACAAATATACATCAGATTAGAGAGTCTCAAGTTCATAAAAGTCAAAATTGGTAGTGTCTGTTAAGTTACATTTACCAAGAGAGCACATGATATTTCCCCTAACTATAACAGTGTTTTTGGAAACCTGGAACACAAAACCATTAATATAATTGGCACAGAAACCACGAGTTTGGTTTGAACATCAAAGGGAGTTTTGCCAAGGCCTTACTGTCTGCACTTGAAGTTTTGGTTCTTCAGTGCAGAACAAATGATCTGTTTTCATTTTTAGGCATGTCAGACCCGAACTGGCCTGGAGAGAGTCCTGTACCACTCACGAGAGCTGATGGCACTAACACTGGGTTTCCAAGATATCCAAATGATAGTGTATATGCTAACTGGATGCTTTCACCCTCAGCGGCAAAATTAATGGACACGTTTGATAGTTAACATTTCTTTGTGAAAGGTAATGGACTCACAAGGGGAAGAAACATGCTGAGAATGGAAAGTCTACCGGCCCTTTCTTTGTGAACGTCACATTGGCCGAGCCGTGTTCAGTTCCCAGGTGGCAGACTCGTTTTTGGTAGTTTGTTTTAACTTCCAAGGTGGTTTTACTTCTGATAGCCGGTGATTTTCCCTCCTAGCAGACATGCCACACCGGGTAAGAGCTCTGAGTCTTAGTGGTTAAGCATTCCTTTCTCTTCAGTGCCCAGCAGCACCCAGTGTTGGTCTGTGTCCATCAGTGACCACCAACATTCTGTGTTCACATGTGTGGGTCCAACACTTACTACCTGGTGTATGAAATTGGACCTGAACTGTTGGATTTTTCTAGTTGCCGCCAAACAAGGCAAAAAAATTTAAACATGAAGCACACACACAAAAAAGGCAGTAGGAAAAATGCTGGCCCTGATGACCTGTCCTTATTCAGAATGAGAGACTGCGGGGGGGGCCTGGGGGTAGTGTCAATGCCCCTCCAGGGCTGGAGGGGAAGAGGGGCCCCGAGGATGGGCCTGGGCTCAGCATTCGAGATCTTGAGAATGATTTTTTTTAAATCATGCAACCTTTCCTTAGGAAGACATTTGGTTTTCATCATGATTAAGATGATTCCTAGATTTAGCACAATGGAGAGATTCCATGCCATCTTTACTATGTGGATGGTGGTATCAGGGAAGAGGGCTCACAAGACACATTTGTCCCCCGGGCCCACCACATCATCCTCACGTGTTCGGTACTGAGCAGCCACTACCCCTGATGAGAACAGTATGAAGAAAGGGGGCTGTTGGAGTCCCAGAATTGCTGACAGCAGAGGCTTTGCTGCTGTGAATCCCACCTGCCACCAGCCTGCAGCACACCCCACAGCCAAGTAGAGGCGAAAGCAGTGGCTCATCCTACCTGTTAGGAGCAGGTAGGGCTTGTACTCACTTTAATTTGAATCTTATCAACTTACTCATAAAGGGACAGGCTAGCTAGCTGTGTTAGAAGTAGCAATGACAATGACCAAGGACTGCTACACCTCTGATTACAATTCTGATGTGAAAAAGATGGTGTTTGGCTCTTATAGAGCCTGTGTGAAAGGCCCATGGATCAGCTCTTCCTGTGTTTGTAATTTAATGCTGCTACAAGATGTTTCTGTTTCTTAGATTCTGACCATGACTCATAAGCTTCTTGTCATTCTTCATTGCTTGTTTGTGGTCACAGATGCACAACACTCCTCCAGTCTTGTGGGGGCAGCTTTTGGGAAGTCTCAGCAGCTCTTCTGGCTGTGTTGTCAGCACTGTAACTTCGCAGAAAAGAGTCGGATTACCAAAACACTGCCTGCTCTTCAGACTTAAAGCACTGATAGGACTTAAAATAGTCTCATTCAAATACTGTATTTTATATAGGCATTTCACAAAAACAGCAAAATTGTGGCATTTTGTGAGGCCAAGGCTTGGATGCGTGTGTAATAGAGCCTTGTGGTGTGTGCGCACACACCCAGAGGGAGAGTTTGAAAAATGCTTATTGGACACGTAACCTGGCTCTAATTTGGGCTGTTTTTCAGATACACTGTGATAAGTTCTTTTACAAATATCTATAGACATGGTAAACTTTTGGTTTTCAGATATGCTTAATGATAGTCTTACTAAATGCAGAAATAAGAATAAACTTTCTCAAATTATTAAAAATGCCTACACAGTAAGTGTGAATTGCTGCAACAGGTTTGTTCTCAGGAGGGTAAGAACTCCAGGTCTAAACAGCTGACCCAGTGATGGGGAATTTATCCTTGACCAATTTATCCTTGACCAATAACCTAATTGTCTATTCCTGAGTTATAAAAGTCCCCATCCTTATTAGCTCTACTGGAATTTTCATACACGTAAATGCAGAAGTTACTAAGTATTAAGTATTACTGAGTATTAAGTAGTAATCTGTCAGTTATTAAAATTTGTAAAATCTATTTATGAAAGGTCATTAAACCAGATCATGTTCCTTTTTTTGTAATCAAGGTGACTAAGAAAATCAGTTGTGTAAATAAAATCATGTATCATAAAATGTGTAAACTTTTTTTCTTTTTAACATTCTAG